TTAGGTTTGATGAGAACGTCCATGCCCCTCATTTCAAGTGCAGAGACTTTGCTTTTACTTTATTTTATTTTTTATTTTTTTGAGATGGAGTCTCCCTCTGCCGCCCAGGCTGGAGTACAATGGCGCAATCTCAGCTCACTGCAACCAACGTCCATCTCCCAGGTTCAAGCAATTCTCCTGCCTCAGCCTCCTGAGTAGCTGAGATTACAGACGTGCCACCACACCCAGCTAATAAGTAGCTGCCACCATGCCCAGCTTTTTAGTAGAGATGGGGTTTCACCGTGTTAGTCAGGCTGGTCAAACTCCTGACCTCAAGCGATCCGCCTGCCTCGGCCTCCCAAAGTGCTGCGATTACAGGCGTGAGCCACCACGCCAGGGTGAGACTTTGCTTTTAAAGAGATGGTGTCGTCATATAACAGCCTTCCTATAAAAGGGATTAGAGAAGCCAGACACAAAAGGTCACATATTGTATGATTCCATTTATATAAAATATCTGGAATAGGTAAATCCATTCAGACAGAAAGCAGATTGGTGGTTCCAGAGGCTGAGGGTGGGGAGGGATAGGGAGTAACTGCTTAATGGGTGTAGGCGTTCCTTTTGGGAATATGAAAGTATTTTGCAACAAGATAGAGGTGGTGGCACAACATTCTGAATGTACTGATGAATTGTTCACTTTAAAATGGCTAATTTTATGTTATGTGGATTTCACCTGAAAAAATTTTATTGGTTTCTTGAACACAAAAAGAAGGAGTTGTAAACTAACTCAAGTAGTGCTAAGATCTGTAAGATATTCTAGTCTGCAAAAAAAACCCCTAGAAATCCAGAATCTTCTGTTGGGAAAAGGAGGGTCTCATACTGCTCTAGTGTAGTACTCCTAGAAATAGTGGAAGGAACTCATGTCCTGATACGCAGCTCAGGAAAACCTCTAAGTGGGGCTGGCCTCTTTAAGACTTAGAGACTGTAATCTGGTAGTTAAGGAGTCATAATCACAAGTTTCTTGGTAATTCTCCTTAGAAATGTAGTTCTTACCTTCCAGGATCAGAAGTACTGAGGAGCAGAGCCAATCTTCTCTGTTTGGTGATAGATATATGTAGATGGGTTTATATGACTTTGAGTTTAGTTTGTAAAATCTAGATGTCCCTGCCCTAGACAGGGGACAATGATATTTAGTTTGGGTTATTTTGTACCCTGTGGAGAACAGAGTTTAGTGAAAGGGAAGCATTTCTTTGAAATGTGGTTCTATGTGTTCAGTCCTATTTCCAAAACGCAGGAGGGAATGGAAGGGAAAACGTCCTGGCCCAAGAATACCTGTAAAACTCAATTGCTGTTGTAAATTCATCTGCCGAAAACAGTGCCTGTAACCTGTGTGGAGAAACAATACTTTGGGTTTCTGTACAGGTTTTTCATGAGTCCAGGATTCATGGGCAGCCAGTGATTAGGAATCCTCAAACACTCACACTCTAGAGTGTGAATTCAAGAGAGGTGAATTCCAAATTCAGAATCTGGGAGTAGAGAGGTGCTGAAGCCCATCATCATGAGTGCTTGTGACCTGGGCACACACACCATCATACACACACCTCCTACATAGACCCCTCTTCTACCGGGACAGGGAGCCAAATTGATTAGTGTCTATCACTGCAGGAAATAGTGGCTTGGAAATGGACATGCTCCAGGACCTTGAGTCCCTGCAGTTTGAGTATGGGGTTCCAGAGGAAGATCGTATCTGGCTGTATTTGCAGGGCCGTTCTCGGGGACTGATGATCGAGGCTTGTGCCCATGCAACCTTCTTCTGCAAACTATTATATAATTTGAGGTAAGCCGAGTATCCAAATTCAGGAAGATGGATTTATGTACGTGTCTGTGTGTTCATTCTCCAGAGCATCATTAAATAAGAATCAAAGTTCCAGACATCTCTCAATTGGCTCCCTTAATTCAGCCACTCCTGAAGAGTTTAAGGTGGGCATCATTGGAGGTGGCCACCTTGGGAAGCAGCTGGCTGGCACACTGCTGCAGCTTGGCCCCATCCCTGCTGAAAGCCTGCGGATCTCCACTCGGAGGCCAGAGACTCTGGGTGAGGAGCAGTGTGTGGTAGAAAGGGGGCTTGTGCTCTTCCTGTCTTCCTTTATCCCTCCCAGGTGAGCTCCAGAAGCTGGGAATCAAATGCTTTTACCATAACGCTGATCTGGTGAGTTGGGCCGATGTGATATTCCTCTGCTGCTTGCCGTCTCAGCTGCCTAATATCTGCGTAGAAATTTACACCAGCCTTGAGAAGGCCAGCATTGTGTACAGCTTTGTAGCTGCCATCCCACTACCCAGGTATCTTGTTAGGGTGAGAATGGAACTGGCACCATTGCACTCCCTGTCTTGGCTTTACTTCCAGGCTGAAACTACTGTTGAACCACACCAATATCTTGCGGCCTCAGTATCAGTATGATGAAGATTCTGTCAGCGTCTGGGGGGCCAATAAGGGAGTCATAGCTGCTCTCCAAGATCCTACGATTCTTCAAGCTACCTGTCCCTACAGTCCTGCTGGTCACGGCTCAACATATTTCTGGCATTCTTTTTAACTGGTATTTACCTTCTCATTGATGTGTAGGGGGAATAATCCTCAATATCAAGTGGTTGGAGGGAGTGTTCTATGCGGCCCTAAACATATGCACAGCAAGAAACATGGCCCACTCCCAAGTGCTGCAGCTTCTGAGTGAACTCTTTCTCTCCGTGCACTTTGAAGACTGTGGGAAAGACACAGCATCTTGCCCAAAGTTGCAATTAACAGATTTTGTCAGCAAAGCCTATGGCAAGAATTTGTCTCAGGAAAGGTAAGGGCATTGGACAGCTGGCCATTCTCATTATAAAAAAGTAACAATATTTTTTTCACCTCAGGCCTTTCCCCTGGTTTGATCTGACTGCTGTGCAACTCAAGGAAACTCCGTTTAGCCAGCATCTCTCAAGTAGTCCTGTTCTCCAAGACCACCTTACCCATCTATACTGTGCTTCATTTGGCATCTCCCTAACCAAAGAACAGCCAGTCATTTCCACAGGCTTTCCATCCCAATAAGAGAACTCAGGAATCAGGATTTTTTCCCACTCACAGATTTTCCCTATAATAGTTGTGCCCTGATTATCACAATTGACTGTGGGAGTCTTGTGGCTGTATTGTGTTTGCCACATGATAGACATCAGGAATTATAAAACTGTACTGATGACTCTTTAAAATGTAGAATAAAACAAGTGGTCCTATCCATCAATATGTATCTGGCTCTCAGAAGCAACTAGTGAAACTACACAACCTAACTTAAGTAAGCTGCTCCCGCAGAAAAGTCTTGTTAATACAAATTATTTCTCTTCTAAAATTAAAGAAGTTATAATGTTATAAGTTTTAGACAATTACATACTGCAGCTTCTTTTCCAATAAATCAAGTTTCAATCCATTTGCCAGCAGTAGGTAGCTGGAAAAAGATACAGTTTGATTTTCTCACAATTTTGGACAGAGAAGTGAAGGTATGGTAAACCATCTTAATTGAATTATGGCTTGTATCATGCTTATTTTGACTATATATGACTGTTCTGGTACTATCTTATTTACAGCTGTTCCCATTTAAACCATTTAAAAAACTGGTATTTAATGGCTAAAACTAATTTTGCAAAATATAGATCTATACTGCAAATTTGTTGATTTCCTTTATGTTTTGCAAATACT